CAACTCTGTACTGGCAAAACACAAAAACAAAATGCCACCTTGCTAATTCCCTTCCTAGCAAAGTAATACAGTTTAGCACATGTTCAAGAAAAAAATGGCTAAGAAATTTTGTTTCCACTAATTATTTTCAAGACTGTGATATTTACACTCTGCTCTTCAAACGTTACATTTTATAAGACTATTTTTTAACATGTTGAACATAAGCCCTAAATATATGTATCCTTAAATTGTATTTCAAATATTTTAGGTCAGTCTTTGCTATCATTCCAGGAATAGAAAGTTTTAACACTGGAAACTGCAAGTAAATATTTGCCCTCTTACCTGAATTTTGGTATCCCTCTCCCCAAGCTTACTTTCTGTTGCAGAAAGTGTAAAAATTATTAAATAAAATTCTAATGATGGTATCCGTGTGGCTTGCATCTGATACAGCAGATAAAGAAGTTTTATGAAAATGGACTCCTGTTCCACTGAAAAGTAAATCTTAATGGCCTGTATCAACTATCCTTTGACACCATATTGAGCTTGGGAGGAAGGGGAAGTCCTGAATGAGGTTATAAAGTAAAAGAAAATATTTGCAAAATGTTCCTTTTTTTAAAATGTTACATTTTAGAAATATTTTAAGTGTTGTAACATTGTAGGAATTACCCCAATAGGACTGATTATTCCGCATTGTAAAATAAGAAAAAGTTTTGTGCTGAAGTGTGACCAGGAAGTCTGAAAATGAAGAGAGACAGATGACAAAAGAAGATGCTTCTAATGGACTAAGGAGGTGCTTTCTTAAAGTCAGAAAGAGATACTCAGAAAGAGGTACAGGTTTTGGAAGGCACAGAGCCCCAACTTTTACGGAAGAAAAGATTTCATGAAAATAGTGATATTACATTAAAAGAAGTACTCGTATCCTCTGCCACTTTATTTCGACTTCCATTGCCCTAGGAAAGAGCCTGTTTGAAGGCGGGCCCAAGGAGTGCCGACAGCAGTCTCCTCCCTCCACCTTCTTCCTCATTCTCTCCCCAGCTTGCTGAGCCCTTTGCTCCCCTGGCGACTGCCTGGACAGTCAGCAAGGAATTGTCTCCCAGTGCATTTTGCCCTCCTGGCTGCCAACTCTGGCTGCTAAAGCGGCTGCCACCTGCTGCAGTCTACACAGCTTCGGGAAGAGGAAAGGAACCTCAGACCTTCCAGATCGCTTCCTCTCGCAACAAACTATTTGTCGCAGGTAAGAAATATCATTCCTCTTTATTTGGAAAGTAGTAAAAGGTACAATCATTGTCTCTTAACAGATGGCTCTTTGCTTTCATTAGGAATAAAGATGGCTGCTGAACCAGTAGAAGACAATTGCATCAACTTTGTGGCAATGAAATTTATTGACAATACGCTTTACTTTATAGGTAAGGCTAATGCCATAGAACAAATACCAGGTATATTCTGTTTCTCTCTTTTTCCCCCTCTTAGCTGAAGATGATGGTAAAGTAGAAATGAATTTATTTTTCTTTGCATATTTTTAAATGAGATTTAATGTTTATTGTAGAAAACCTGGAATCAGATTACTTTGGCAAGCTTGAATCTAAATTATCAGTCATAAGAAATTTGAATGACCAAGTTCTCTTCATTGACCAAGGAAATCGGCCTCTATTTGAAGATATGACTGATTCTGACTGTAGAGGTATTTTTTTTAATTCGCAAACATAGAAATGAACTAGAGTTCTCATTTATTATATTTATTTCAGATAATGCACCCCGGACCATATTTATTATAAGTATGTATAAAGATAGCCAGCCTAGAGGTATGGCTGTAACTATCTCTGTGAAGTGTGAGAAAATTTCAACTCTCTCCTGTGAGAACAAAATTATTTCCTTTAAGGTAAGACTGAGCCTTACTTTGTTTTCAATCATGAAATAATTAGGTAATGTTTTTTTCTCTATAGGAAATGAATCCTCCTGATAACATCAAGGATACAAAAAGTGACATCATATTCTTTCAGAGAAGTGTCCCAGGACATGATAATAAGATGCAATTTGAATCTTCATCATACGAAGGATACTTTCTAGCTTGTGAAAAAGAGAGAGACCTTTTTAAACTCATTTTGAAAAAAGAGGATGAATTGGGGGATAGATCTATAATGTTCACTGTTCAAAACGAAGACTAGCTATTAAAATTTCATGCCGGGCGCAGTGGCTCACGCCTGTAATCCCAGCCCTTTGGGAGGCTGAGGCGGGCAGATCACCAGAGGTCAGGTGTTCAAGACCAGCCTGACCAACATGGTGAAACCTCATCTCTACTAAAAATACAAAAAATTAGCTGAGTGTAGTGACGCATGCCCTCAATCCCAGCTACTCAAGAGGCTGAGGCAGGAGAATCACTTGCACTCCGGAGGTAGAGGTTGTGGTGAGCCGAGATTGCACCATTGCGCTCTAGCCTGGGCAACAACAGCAAAACTCCATCTCAAAAAATAAAATAAATAAATAAACAAATAAAAAATTCATAATGTGAACTGTCTGAATTTTTATGTTTAGA